ATATTTTTTTTATCTTTAGACACAGTTCAATGAGAGGTATTCGAAGCAGCAAAAATGAATCACATTCCAACTACTGACTTTTATTAAAAAGAGTACTATTAGATGAAAATAGTTTTCACACTATTATATAAAAAGACCCATTTTACTTACCCTAAGGCTAAGATCAATTAACAGAACCCCTGGGATAACAGCCCAGGCACCAAATCTGGCACCTCAGAGTCGTCCTTGACTTCCCTAAACCGCTTTCCCCCATCTCAGATTCTGAGAATTTGGTTTCTGTCAAGATGTGCCTCTCCAGCCAGGCCTCTCCTGCCAGGACGGTGGCCACAGGGCCATCTCCCTCTCCTGGCGCCCCCAACTGCCTGGCCAAGGTGACTGCTACACACGTGGGGTCGCAGAATCCCTCGAGTCACAACGTCTTCAACGTCTTGTCAGTCCCGTGATCGCACTAAACGTATTTAAAGCCCCCTACTCCTTTAAGAGGGTCACCTCTGTGTACAGGCGGCCTCCTCGTACTAAGTGTGGTGGCGTTCAAGGCTCCGAGACACAGGCGCCTCCCGCGCCACTCCCCGGGCACAGGAACTCCTACTCATCCCTCAGTCATCAGCTCGAAGGTTTCTTCTCCAAGAAGCCTGCCCGGCACTCGAGAAGTAGAGCCGCGAGCCTTCTCCCGGGGGCCCAGCCTTCCCCAGTACCGGCAGGGATCACCCCGGGAGCACGCGCCCGGCCCCGCTGAGGCCAGGGGCTCCTCGGAGGCGCGGGAAAGCCGGGGAACCAGCGCAGTTACGGCACACACGAGGCGGGGCCTGCACAGATGCCGGGCGCCCGATCCTCAGTGACAAAATAGAGACTCCGTGGAAGGGACACTGAGGTGGGGGAGGCTGCGGTGATCCCATACCGCACTCCAGGTGCCAGGCTCCGCCCCGCCCCTGACGGCGCTTCCGGATCCGGCGGGTGCCGGAAGTGGGCGGGCGGCGGCGGCTGCGCGCGGAGGCGGTGGAGGAGGTGCTGGGAGCAGCCGGGCAGCCGCTTCCCGCCCCCGAGCAGGAGCCGGTGCGAGCGGAGCAGAGCCGAGGTCGGGCCGCGAGCGGAGCCGGCTGAGCGGGCGCCGAGCTCCCGCCATGGCCCGGAACACGCTGTCCTCGCGCTTCCGCCGGGTGGACATCGACGAATTTGACGAGAACAAATTTGTGGACGAGCAGGAGGAGGCGGCGGCGGCGGCGGCGGAGCCAGGCCCGGACCCGAGCGAGGTGGACGGGCTCCTGCGGCAATATCCTTCCCTGACGCGGCGTCCGGGCCTGCGCGCGGCCTTCTCACCTTCCCACCTTCCCACCTTCTCGGGCCCTTTCGGGCGGGCCTCCCCTGTCTCCGACCCTTGGCCCCCTCAGGTCAGCCTCCAGCTCCCTGCCGACCCGGCTTCTGGGGCCCCAGCACTCCGTCCCTCCCTTGCAGGAAATCGGGCCTATGGCGGGGCTGGGTCGGCGGCAGGGCGGAGGTGAGCCGCATCTGAGTAACCGAGTGATCGGGGAGGCTGGGGCGCGGTCCTCCGGGGCCCGATTGCTGCATGGCGTGAAGATAGGTGGGTGGACGGCTGTGGGGAAGACAGAACCCAGGAGGGAGTGGAGGCGGCCGCCGTATTTCAGCCCTGGGGTCTGAGATTGTGTCTCTCTTCCCCCAGTCAGTCTAACCCTCCCGCTTAATGCTGAGAAAGGGGGACCCTGTGGTTCCCCTGGACACCTTGGTGGTCTCAGCCACGCTCAACAAGTGAGTCTTGGCTCCCCCCAGTACCCTTCTGGTGCAGGAAGCAGCGGAGAAAACTAGTAGTTCAGAGCTAAGAAAAACCAGACACCTTGAAGCGAAGTGTGAAAGTGGAGCCCCACGCCTGGAAATGACTGTTCTTGTGGCCACAGAAAACAGCATTTAGAAAAGATTAAAAATAGAGGTGATTGTCACAGCCTTGCTTGGTCCTTTAGCAGTATGAGCGCAGGAAACTGACTTATTCTCACCGGAAGGATTTTTCTTTATTCAAATGGTGTTCCAGGAAGCCTGTCCCCTCCCCCCGCACGGGTGGGGGCAGGGTTGGAGGCCCATGCTGTACATAAATCAGGTTCTCGGTGTTGAACCAGTTGACTCAGCTTGGAAAGTGGGGCCTGCTGCTTTAGGGGGAGCCCGGCAGTGCTCCTGAGTGTGCCTTTAAACCGAAAACCTTCAGACTTGATTTGAACAGGAATGTGTTTTCCGAAGTGGAGATTCAAGCTTGTAATTCCTGCCCCATCAGGATCTCCCAATCCACCCTCCTTATGAAATGGGGTCAAGGGAAGGGTCCCCAGGAGGGAAGGTTGGTTGTAGTCTGGTGTAGGGCCTAGTTCATGGACAGTCAGTGCTGAAAGGGGCTCCAGGGTCAGGCCTTTGGCCCAGGACTCTCATTGAACAGATGAGATCAAGCCTGTCAGCTGCTGCCTTGGTCTGGGTGCAGAACCTTGTTGAAGGTCATGTCTTGGGACTCCCCTGCCTGGTGACAGGTTCCTTGAGGCTGCTTAGAGGCCTGGGCTTAGCACATCCAGGGGATGGTCGTTTCTCCATTCATGGCAGCGTCAGAAGCGTCAGAAACCTTGTTACCATGGAGAGTGCTCCACTTGGGGTTGGGGAAAGGGAGGTTAACGGATAAAGGTAACTGAAACCCTGGCAAATACGGGGCCCAGGTGGAGGAGAATGGAACTGATATTTATTGAGTCTCTATCATGTACCAAGAATCGGACTTATATTAGACCATTGAGGACAGGGGAGCAGGGAGAGGGATAGATGGATTGGGGTTGGGGAGGGCAGAGAGGGGCCCTGTCCTGGGGCTGTATAGGGAAGTGTGTGTGGCAGGAGATGACACAGATGGAGTAGAAGGAACCCGGCTGTGCATCTGCGCACACCCTGCACTACCATGCTCTGGCTCTGTGACCTCGGATAGGTCGCATACCCTTTCACAACTCAGCATCTTCTGTTACGTGGCGGACAGCCATGCTGGCTTCCTAGATTCCGTGGGAGCCTCATGGGCTAACATCAGCATCACTGGGCACACAGCAAGTGTCCTGGACATGCAGCTCGGGTCTGCAGATAGAGCGGCAGCATGGGATTGTGGGAGGAGCTTGGGTGTGAGGGCCGTGTAGACAGCTTAGTTTTGTGACCTTGCGCAGGTAATTTCTGTTCTCTGAGCCTCAATTCCATTGCCTTTAAAATGAGATAATGATTATTGTCACAAGGATTTTTGGAATGAGATGGCGTGTGAAAGCACCTGGCACAGGATCCGAGACCTTGTGGCGATTTAAAAGTATGAGTTCCTTTCCCCTTCAGTGAAGCAGCTTCTATACTTCTGGATCAGGGCTCTGTCCAGAGCAGTGGTTGTGAGCGATTTTGCACCCTTCCCCTCCACCCCCAGGAAACTGGAGACATTTTGATGGTTACAGCTTGGGGATGCCACTGGAATCCAGTGGGCAGAGGCCTATGACACACAGCTAAGATCCCACGTCAGAGAATCCTGGGTCCACAGTGTCAGTTGTGCCGTGATTGAGGAAGATCTAGAGGAGATCAAGGGCTGGGCAGGATTCCCTCAGCACCACAGCCTGTTCTCTGAAAAGGCCTAAAGCCAGCCAAGTATGACAGCCGGCTTCACAAATGATAGGTGACTTCAGGGAGGTCCTCCCTGCGCCCCACATCTCCCAACTGCTGAAGGCCCTCACCCATCAATGGGCCGAGTGATTGCTGGACGCGTGGTGCTGAGTTAACGCCACAGCAGTAGCTTTTTGCCCCCGTGGACTAGTTTTATACCTGCCCTTCCCCATCCATCATTTGAATGATGTCATTTGTTAGTTGTGCCAGGTTTACATGAAGAGCAAGTGAGCCTATGTTTTCTGTTCAGCCTATGGGATCCTGCTTATTGCTTTGGGGACACCACATTAGAAAAGAGTTACAAGGGCTGGGCGCGGTGGCTCACACCTGTAATCCCAGCACTTTGGGGAGGCCGAGGCGGACAGATCACGAGGTCAGGAGATCGAGACCATCCTGGCTAACACAGTGAAACCCCGCCTCTACTAAAAATACAAAAAAAATTAGCTGGGCGTGCTGGCGGGCGCCTGTCGTCCCAGCTACTCAGGAGGCTGAGGCAGGAGAATGGCATGAACCTGGGAGGCGGAGCTTGCAGTGAGGCAATATTGCGCCACTGCACTCCAGCCTGGGCGACAGAGCGAGACTCCGTCTCAAAAAAAAAAAGGAGTTACAAAGTAGAGGTTATCAGTGGCTGATATCAGGCTGGCCTTGTTTGGATGGGGAAAAGGAACTCCAGAACTGAAAGACAGAGGGACTGGACTGCCTCTTGAGTGTGGAAGGTGGATCAGAGCCAAGCAGGGAGCTGGGGAACCAGCGCTGGGAGTGGCTTGCCTGGTGGCGCAGACCCAGCTCACTCAAGATGGATCTCATACTGGGGAAGCCAGGAGATTCAGCTCTGCTCCGAAGGCCCTTCCTGTCTGCACGTGGGTATCACTGCATGAAGAGGAGTAGAGACCCGATTGGGCAGAAGCCATTCCTTGTTCTATTTTTGAAGCTTTTTGGCTGAAGCCAGTGTTTCATACGAGGAAATGAAAGTTGGCTGATGTAATTCAGTTTAAAATAGGTGTCACCTTTGGGGACCTAACCCAGATTGTAATTTTCTTTTGCATGCTGGGTATTCAGAACTCAGCAAAGAATGTGTTGTCAGGATTGCAACTGAGGTTGGGGGGTAAGGGTGGAGACTGGCTCATTGTTGGCAAAAGCTTCTGTTAGATTGATAAACTCTTTCCAGGTAACAGTTGGGACCTCATTGATCCCGATAGATCTTAGAAGTTCTAGCACATCTTAATTTCCTTAATAGTTTAATTGATGAAGAGCATTGATGAAGAGTTAGGAGGTCTCCCTTTGTACCTACATTTTCCGCTTTTTTAGAATGAGAAGATGAGAACGACCTCCAGTTCACATGTACGGGTGCTGTGAGGATCCAGTAGGGGAGATACAGTGCTCAGCACCAAGCAGGTGCAAGTGAGCACAATCCAATTTTACATCAAGTTACCCCTCCAGGACAGTTGCTTTGACGTGGAAGGTAGAGAGGGAGTTGAAAGGAGGGTTTGCATGGTTGGCAGAGGTGCCCTGCAGCCTCCCTGTGCAGGCTGTAAACCGTCTCTGCCCCCCTGGAAGCCGTGGAAGGTGGGTGGTATGGATGAGATCCCATCTGACTCTGTTCCTGAGCTGTTTCTGAAGTGAGCTTGTTCATGACGGCATGGATGTGCTTGAGCCTAGCTATCCTTAACTGGTGGTGATGCACAGGGGACATGCTTCGGGCATTCCAT